TATTTCTCCAGTTGGCCCCGATGAGGCTTAGTTGCGTCATACGCGAAAGGAATGGGTGTTAATGAGCTTTAATCATCTGGTTCTGGGAAGGTCAGGGGCACAGAGTGGACTTTAACAGGTTTTAACCCTTTTCTTCCTTTGTTCTGTTTCTTTTCTCTTCACATCTATAATTGGAAGTAATGCCAGGCAGAGGGTTGGGGGCGTCCTACGTGAAACACTGGTGACCCCATCAGGGATTCCGGGCAGCCACGCGGTAGCCCAGGCAGGAAAGGGACAACCATGTTCCCAAAGTCCCGTGCTGTCATCTTGTGTCCTCCAGTGTCCTGGGTCCCTCCTGTCCCCCTGCCTCATGGAGCTGCCCTGGGGTCTCGGACGGTCTGGGAGGGTCTCGGGGGGTCTCAGAGGGTCTTGGAGGGCCTAGGAGGGTCGGGAGGTGTCTCGGTGGGTCTGGAAATGTCTTGGGGAGTCTCAGAGGGTCTGGGAGGTTCTCAGAGGGTCTGGAGATTTCTTGGGGGGTCTCGGAGGGTCTTGGAGGGTGTGAGAGGGTCTCAGAGGGTCTGGGAGGATCTCGGAGGGGCCTTGGAGGGTCTCGGAGGGGACTTGGAGGGTCTCGGAGGTCCTGTGCCCAAGGGAGATGGTAGTGGGTGTCCACAGTCTGTGTCCACTTGAGTCAGCGAGCTGAGGCACACACGAGTTGTCTTTCACGTGGATTTTTAATTTACTTTTTACAAATATCACAACATATAGACCAGAAAACCCCCGGCGGTCGGCCCTCGTTGGCCCGTGCACAGTGGGTGGCGTGGAGTGGGTTGTAGCCACGGGGCCGCAGTGGTGCAAGGCTGAGCACTTGCCTCTGTCTTGCAGGCGTCCGACCTCCGATCATGAACGGGCCCCTGCACCCGCGGCCCCTGGTGGCATTGCTGGATGGCCGGGACTGCACAGTGGAGATGCCCATCCTGAAGGACGTGGCCACTGTGGCCTTCTGCGACGCGCAGTCCACGCAGGAGATCCATGAGAAGGTACCACCACGTGGTCGCCTGGGGCTGGCAGAACCGCACGTTGGGGGGAGTTGGAGGGACGGGAGCACGGCAGGCCCGGGCCACAGCAGGTCTGGGTGCCACTGGGGCAGGAGCAGCCTCTGTCCCAGTCGTCCCGCGCCGTCAGGAGGTGGACACGGGGTTTTCCCTGGACACCATCAGGAGGTGGACATCGGGTTTGCCCTGAGCCCCATCAGGAGGTGGACACGGGGTTTTCCCTGTGCCCCATCAGGAGGTGGACACCACGTTTGTCCTGAGCCCCATCAGGAGGTGGACATTCGGTTTGCCCTGTGCCCCATCAGGAGGTGGACACGGGGTTTTCCCTGAGCCCCATCAGGAGGTGGACACTCGTTTTGCCCTGTGCCCCATCAGGAGGTGGACACGGGGTTTGTCCTGAGCCCCATCAGGAGGTGGACACGGGGTTTTCCCTGAGCCCCATCAGGAGGTGGACACGGGGTTTGTCCTGAGCCCCATCAGGAGGTGGACACGGGGTTTGTCCTGAGCCCCATCAGGAGGTGGACACGGGGTTTGTCCTGAGCCCCATCAGGAGGTGAACACCGGGTTTTCCCTGAGCCCCATCAGGAGGTGGACACAGGGTTTGTCCTGAGCCCCATCAGGAGGTGGACACGGGGTTTGTCCTAAGCCCCATCAGGAGGTGGACACGGGGTTTTCCCTGCACACCATCAGGAGGTGAACACCGGGTTTTCACTGAGCTCCATCAGGAGGTGGACACGGGGTTTGTCCTGAGCCCCATCAGGAGGTGGACACGGGGTTTTCCCTGAGCCCCATCAGGAGGTGGACATGGGGTTTTCCCTGAGCCCCATCAGGAGGTGGACACTCGGTTTGTCCTGAGCCCCATCAGGAGGTGGACACCGGGTTTTCCCTGAGCCCCATGAGGAGGTGGACACTCGGTTTGTCCTGAGCCCCATCAGGAGGTGGACACTCGGTTTGCCCTGTGCCCCATCAGGAGGTGGACACTCGGTTTATCCTGAGCCCCATCAGGAGGTGGACACTCGGTTTGCCCTGTGCCCCATCAGGAGGTGGACACTCGGTTTCTCCTGAGCCTCATCAGGAGGTGGACACGGGGTTTTCCCTGAGCCCCACACTCGGTTTGTCCTGAGCGCCATCAGGAGGTGGACACTGGGTTTGCCCTGTGCCCCATCAGGAGATGGACGCTCGGTTTCTCCTGAGCCCCATCAGGAGGTGGACACGGGGTTTGCCCTGAGCCCCATCAGGAGGTGGACACCGGGTTTGCCCTGAGCCCCATCAGGAGGTGGACATTCGGTTTGCCCTGAGCCCCATCAGGAGGTGGACACCGGGTTTGTCCTGAGCCCCATCAGGAGGTGGACATTCGGTTTGCCCTGAGCCCCATCAGGAGGTGGACACCGGGTTTGTCCTGAGCCCCATCAGGAGGTGGACACTTGGTTTGCCCTGTGCCCCATCAGGAGGTGGACACTTGGTTTGCCCTGTGCCCCATCAGGAGGTGGACACCGGGTTTGCCCTGAGCCCCATCAGGAGGTGGACACCGGGTTTGCCCTGAGCCCCATCAGGAGGTGGACACGGGGTTTGTCCTGAGCCCCATCAGGAGGTGGACACTCGGTTTGTCCTGAGCCCCATCAGGAGGTGGACACCGGGTTTGCCCTGTGGCTTCTTGATTCATTTTCAGTTTTTTCCCAGAGAGCAGGTCCTCGGGATGCCAGCTTTTGTGGCGGGGGTGGAGTAAGGTGCTTCCCCCGGCCCCAGTTGCGCGGCGGTCTTCACACGGGCGGTCTCGGCATTGCCCGCGGCCTGGCTTTGGTCCAGCAGTGAGCAGCCTTTGGGCAGCTTTCCTGATTCTTGTTTGCTCAGGAGACCCACAGGCTCCTCCGTGATGAGAACTAGGTTGGTCTGGCTTCTACTTGTAGCCAGGGATCAGTGATTCAGAGCAGCTTTTCCCTGAAGACAGACGAAGAAGCTGGGCCCCCAGGAGCTCACAGGATAGGGCCAGGCCCAGGCTGCAGCCTGGAGAGGCCTATAACCTGCAGGAACGGGCGGGCCTTGCCAACTCTGGCCTGGGGTGTTGGCTGTTCTGGAAGAAGTAGCTGAGAGGCTGAATTTGGCTTTGGTGGCATCACTGGCCTGCTGGGTGTGGGGCCCTGCCGGGATATCCATGGCCTGAAAGGTGACATCTGGAGTGAGGGTGACCTGGACTCTGACGCGCCACACGATCGGCACCCAGCCTGCTGATGTCCAGGAAACCTTGAATCTGGATTTTTGGGGACCCCGCACTGCCGGCCCCAGGTGCCTGGCAAAAGAAGTAAGACGGCCCCTTTAGAGGAAGACAGCGTCAGCCGAGGCCTCGGGTCATTTCTACAAATCACCATCTGGTGCGGGGTCCATCACATGCAAACAGAGGTAACCAGGCAGTCAAGGAGATGCGCAAAACGCAGAAGCCAGGGAAGCAGTGCCACCCGCAGGAGCTCCCCGTGCTGCCCACGAGCCGATCACCCCAGCCCAGCCCCCAGGAGGCTGGGCCAGACACCGACGAAGAGCTGATGACTCTGGAACGGGGCGTAGCAGCGTTAGGGGAGAAAATGAGATGCGGATCTGAGAAAACGGCGAAGCTGATCGGTGGAACTGAGGGGCGGGTTTACCAGCTGACCAGGCGGCAGCGGACAGGAGGGAAGGAGAGAACGCGGGAGAGGGCGAGATGAGGAAGGGTCGCTCTTGCAGAAACTTCAGAACAGGAGAGGGAAGGGGTTGGAAGTGATGATGACAGCAAAACCCTTTCCAAAATGGACGGAAGAAAATCTGATGTTAAAAATGCGCGTGGTCTGCCGGGAGCGTCTGCTGGGGCGTTCGCTCTGGAAGATTCTTCATGGTTTCTCACACGGGTAGATGCGTGCTTGTAATGCAGCCCAGTGGCCACACTCCTTTATCCCGGAGACTCGGAATGCGCGTCCACACACAGACCTGCACGTCATGCTCCCTAGCAGCTTAACTCACCATAGCCCAAACCAGAAGGACGCCCCCCACCGGCTGTCCTTCAGTGGGTGAGTGGCCAGGCAAATGCTGGCCACCTCCCTCGGTGTCCTCCTCAGCAACAGGCATGAACGCTGGGTCCCTGCCACACCCTGGGTGATCTCGGCAGCATGATGGCGAGTGAAGAAGCTGGTTTCAAGGGGTGCACACTGTATGATCTCTTCATCCCCAGGTGATAGGATTAGCGTGACGGAAACAGTGGCCCGGGGTGTAGGTGGGGGGGCCGCCGGCAGGCCGGTGTCTGGAATCGGCACATGGGCACGTTGGCACGTCACGTGGGCATGTCCACACGCATGCAAGGGGCTGTGGGTGAACTGCCCGTGGTGCACACCTGAGGGAGTTGTGTGGCACCAGCTCGGTTTGGACAGTGCCCTTTGTTAGGTACGGTTTTCTCATTGGGAAGCTGGATTTGTATTAAAGATGCACACGTAAGAATAAAAAAGAGGCTCGTAGAAAACTTTTGGTGTCGTAAACAATACTCAAACAGTTTTGCCAACAAATTGGAAAGCTAAGGCAAAACAGATGTTTTTCTAAAATTGCAGTAATCCCAAACTGCCTTGACAGGTTCATATAAAATGCAGATCAGTGGTTGGGGTGGGGCCGGCGTGGGCCCTGGCATGAGACAGACTTCCTGCTCCCCACCCAGGCTGCACAGCCCAGGGCAGAGAAAGGACAACATAAATACACAGAAAACTGCCCCAGGGGATGCAGCTGGATTCTTGGAAGAGACGAGAGTGTTGGGAACCGTCCTGGCATCCTGGAGGGGCCTGAAGCAGCCCCTAACCAGAAGCAGAGCCGGCGCCACAGAAAGGAGCCCCCAAGAACTAGGAGAGCTTGAAATTAAAAACATGAGTGAAAATCTCATAAAAACAGGAAGCTCAAAGACACAGGGACATTGCAGAAGCCAGAGAGGTGAAGAGAAGCCGTGACCTCCCGGGGCTGTGTGTGGAGTCTGCAGGGGCTGCCTGGATGCCGAGTCCGCGTTTCGCAGTGTGTGGTCCTGTGGGAGGACTTGGCTGCCCACGCTTTCTTGCCACTAGGGGTGGCCAAAGGATTGAGCTCCAGAACAGAGGGGAGCAGGGCCTCTCCCTGCCGTCCCCTCCTCGTCCCTGCTGGCTGGAACCCGGGGTAGCCACCTTGGACTGTGAGGGGAGCCACGTGCTGGGAACCGTGGAGCAACAAGGCAGGAGGCAGGGACCCTCGTGGCTGTGGAGAGGGCAGCGGGGCCGCAGGCTCCCTGTCTCCAGGCTTTGGCGTGGGAGGAAACTGAACACCTGCTTTGTGTGCCACTGTTAGTCAGGAATTCTGCCTCCTGGGGCAGAAACTTCCCGCATAGCTGGTTGGAGGTCGCCGCCGTCTGAGTGCCGTGGAGGGAGAGAACGTGATACCGTCAGTGCGGTCACAGGAGGAGCGGGAAGAATGTCGGGGCCTGGGAGGCGCCCCAGTGTTCAGGTTCAGGACTGGGATTTTACTGATACCACGGGTGGGGGATGTCACCCACCGGGACACAAGACTCAGCCCAGCCCCACTCGCCTGCTTTGGAATTTCCACAGGAGAAGGGTTTTCAGCCCAGCACTGCACATCTGATCAAACTGCTGAGCAAGAAAAAGGAAGCCCTGGAGCCTGGAGGCTGCGTCCGGTGTGGGCTGCGGGGCCTGGAGCGGCAGGGCGGCTCCGGGAGGGCACAGGACGCAGTGGCCTGCGAGGACCTGCAGCCAGCTGGACAGTTGCACTCCTGCAAGACAAGCATCTCCACGCCTTGGGGGTGGGGAGGCCACCAGAAAGCTCCGCCAGACAGAGGTGCTGGGGCTGTGCAGGAAACGAAGTGATTAGAAATCCCGGAAAAACACACAAGCAGGCGTTGTCATGGTGACTGGGAAAAACACACAAGCTGGCGTTGTCATGGTAATGGAGTGTAGGACAGGCCTGGAGCCCCTCGGTCTCTTGCTGGCGGCTGGCACAGAGACGGGCTGCCGTGGGCTCTGACCTTAATACCGGGTCACAGTCGCTTCTAGGACCAAGAGGACAGAGACCCCATCACCGTATGCAGGGGCCTGTTTCCAGGCAGACTGCCCAGTGCCCAGCTGAGCCTCGGGTGCAGTGCGACCCCCGCAGGGCATGTCCAGACCCCAGGACCCCCTCTCAGGTCTAGAAGATCCAGTTGGGCAGTGTTGGTACCACCAAGAGTAGACAGGACAGAGGATCAGAGACAATCCCACCCAGCAGGACCCAAGGACTCAGGCAGTGGCTTTTCAGGTGTGTGGGCCGAGGACTGGGGAGTCGGTGAATTCTGGGGCCCCTGGGGTGGCCGTTCAGGAACTGCAGCAGCTCCCCCCACCACAGATGCTCGCTGCCTACTGAAGCGGCCACGTGTTTGAATGAAGAGCAGTTAGAGGAACGCTTGCAAGAGAATGTGTTTATTACCTGAGGTTATGACAATACAGAACATACAATGTTTTCTGTGGAAAATGTGATACTACAGAGGAAAAGGTCACTTTAATTAAATGGCAATTAGAAGTAACAGCATTGCAAGGTGGGGTGCAGCAGCTCACGCTTATAATCCCAGCACTTTAGGAGGCTGAGGCGGGTGGATCACTTGAGGTCAGGAGTTCAAGACCAGCCTGGGCAACATGGTGAAACCTCGTCTCTACTAAAAATATAGAAATTAGCCACGCGTGGTGGTGCGCGCCTGTAGTCCAAGATACTCAGGAGGCTGAGGCAGGAGAACCTCTTGACCCTAAGAGGCAGAGGTTGCAGTGAGCCAAGATCGTGTCACTGCACTCCAGCCTGGGCAACAGAGCAAGACTCTGTCTCAAAAAGGAAAAAAAGAAAGAATGACATAGCAAAATAAATTTAAAAAATAAAAACGGGAGAGGTAGGGGTTGGGTATTTTCAATTTGTGTGCCAGCCTAAGGGTGAATGTCTGATAACACTCAGAGCTGGTGCAGGGGCTGTGCCTGTCATCCCAGCGTATCCAGAGGCCAAGGCCAGAGGATCGCTTCAGCCTAGGAGGTCAAGGCTGCAGCGAGTCATGATTACACCACTGCAGTCCAGCGAGGTCCTGTCTGTAAAATAAGTAAATGAAAAAGTTTATATATTCAAAGACTCCTCCCAATCAGTAGAAACAGAAAAATCCCGACAGAAAATGGATGAGGGCGGTGGCGTTTGGTACAGACAGAGCGGTGTATGAGAACCGGGGTGCGCCTCCTGGGTTCTCACAGGTGCAGCAGGCACCGCCGGTAACCCCTGGCCTGGCCTGCGCTGAGCCCTGCACCAGCCGTGCTGAGGGAGCCTGGGCCTGGCCCTTCATGTGGGATAGAAACGGCCGTGCCGGTCTCGATGGTGCTTTGGCAGTTTCTCTGGAAATCTGAAACCTGCGGTCTTCAGCCCAGCCCCACCCTGGGCCTGCATGTGGCTGCGTGTCGTAGAGAAACATCTGCCCTGATGGTGACCTGATGTGAGCAGCAGTTTCACAGAGTAAGCCACCCCTGTGCACGAGGTCTGGAAAGGTAAGTGCGACGTCGAGTCCTGAGCACAGAAGCAGGTGGCAGAACTGCATGGCAGGAGGTGGGCTTGGCGGGCCCCTTCCTGACCCCCAAGAGCCAGCTGCCACCAGGAGCGTCCTGGGGTCTGTTTCCAGCCCGGTGGCAGCCGAGCTTCCTGGGCACCCAGCTTTCCCCAGCCTGCTCTGAGCACTGGAGTTGAGGGCACTGAGCAGAGTGGGGCTGAGCCCCTGGCGGTGGAGGGGACACATCAGTGGGTGTTGGCTTGAGGTGGTTTCTGGGAGGCTGCTGGGCCCCGATCTAAAGGGACACACCTGGCTGCACCCACCTCCTGCAGACTTTCTCCGTGGGAGACCAATGCAACAGGCGGGGTGGAGCAGCCACGTGGCAGCCACGAGGGGGAAAGGAAGGTAGACCCTGAGGCTGAGCCGCTGTGGCACCCTGGCCTGTGGACCTGTGGATGACGTGGCCGCCACGTGGTAAAGCGCACATGCTAGCAGCTGTGGCCCTGCAGCTGAGCACAGGCCAACCTGGTACGTGGTGGAGGTCGGGGCATGGGGTGCCCCCGGGCTGAGCCTGTGTGCTTTCTCGCTGCAGGTCCTGAACGAGGCTGTGGGGGCCCTGATGTACCACACCATCACTCTCACCAGGGAGGACCTGGAGAAGTTCAAAGCCCTCCGCATCATCGTCCGGATTGGCAGTGGTTTTGACAACATCGACATCAAGTCGGCCGGGGATTTAGGTAGGCCGGCTCCGAGTTCTCTCCTGTGCCCACGGGGGTGACCGCCGTGTCCTTGTCCCCACAGGCATTGCCGTCTGCAACGTGCCCGCGGCGTCTGTGGAGGAGACGGCCGACTCGACGCTGTGCCACATCCTGAACCTGTACCGGCGGGCCACCTGGCTGCACCAGGCGCTGCGGGAGGGCACACGAGTCCAGAGCGTCGAGCAGATCCGCGAGGTGGCGTCCGGCGCTGCCAGGATCCGCGGGGAGACCTTGGGCATCATCGGACTTGGTGCGTCGGCCGCAGCTCCACGCCTGTGTCCCAAGGGTCTCACACTGTGTCTTGACGCCACCAGGTCGCGTGGGGCAGGCAGTGGCGCTGCGGGCCAAGGCCTTCGGCTTCAACGTGCTCTTCTACGACCCTTACTTGTCGGATGGCGTGGAGCGGGCGCTGGGGCTGCAGCGTGTCAGCACCCTGCAGGACCTGCTCTTCCACAGCGACTGCGTGACCCTGCACTGCGGCCTCAACGAGCACAACCACCACCTCATCAACGACTTCACCGTCAAGCAGGTGCGTGGAGCCGGGGACACAGGACTCTACTTGACTGGGCCTGGCCTGTCCTTATGTCTTCTAGATGAGACAAGGGGCCTTCCTGGTGAACACAGCCCGGGGTGGCCTGGTGGATGAGAAGGCGCTGGCCCAGGCCCTGAAGGAGGGCCGGATCCGCGGCGCGGCCCTGGATGTGCACGAGTCGGAACCCTTCAGGTGCCCCCACGGCCAGTGCCGCCCCCCTGCTCGGCTGCACTGACCATGCCTGTGCTGTTCCCAGCTTTAGCCAGGGCCCTCTGAAGGATGCACCCAACCTCATCTGCACCCCCCATGCTGCATGGTACAGCGAGCAGGCATCCATCGAGATGCGAGAGGAGGCGGCACGGGAGATCCGCAGAGCCATCACAGGTGGGCGTGGGGGCCGCTCGGTCAGGCCTGGGCCACAGCTGTTCCTTCCTCCTGCATCTCCCAGGCCGGATCCCAGACAGCCTGAAGAACTGTGTCAACAAGGACCATCTGACAGCCGCCACCCACTGGGCCAGCATGGACCCCGCCGTCGTGCACCCTGAGCTCAATGGGGCTGCCTATAGGTGAGCAGGCCCGCTGGCCCAGAACAGCCTCCCAGGTGGGCCTCACGGATGGACCCTCTCCCAGCAGGTACCCTCCGGGCGTGGTGGGCGTGGCCCCCACTGGCATCCCAGCTGCTGTGGAAGGTATCGTCCCCAGCGCCATGTCCCTGTCCCACGGCCTGCCCCCTGTGGCCCACCCGCCCCACGCCCCTTCTCCTGGCCAAACCGTCAAGCCCGAGGCGGATAGAGACCACGCCAGTGACCAGTTGTAGCCCGGGAGGAGCTCTCCAGCCTCGGCGCCTGGGCAGAGGGCCCGGAAACCCTCGGACCAGAGTGTGTGGAGGAGGCATCTGTGTGGTGGCCCTGGCACTGCAGAGACTGGTCCGGGCTGTCAGGAGGCGGGAGGGGGCAGCGCTGGGCCTCGTGTCGCTTGTCGTCGTCCGTCCTGTGGGCGCTCTGCCCTGTGTCCTTCGCGTTCCTCGTTAAGCAGAAGAAGTCAGTAGTTATTCTCCCATGAACGTTCTTGTCTGTGTACAGTTTTTAGAACATTACAAAGGATCTGTTTGCTTAGCTGTCAACAAAAAGAAAACCTGAAGGAGCATTTGGAAGTCAATTTGAGGTTTTTTTTTTTGTTTTTTTTTTTTTTGTATGTTGGAACGTGCCCCAGAATGAGGCAGTTGGCAAACTTCTCAGGACAATGAATCCTTCCCGTTTTTCTTTTTATGCCACACAGTGCATTGTTTTTTCTACCTGCTTGTCTTATTTTTAGAATAATTTAGAAAAACAAAACAAAGGCTGTTTTTCCTAATTTTGGCATGAACCCCCCCTTGTTCCAAATGAAGACGGCATCACGAAGCAGCTCCAAAAGGAAAAGCTTGGGCGGTGCCCAGCGTGCCCGCTGCCCATCGACGTCTGTCCTGGGGACGTGGAGGGTGGCAGCGTCCCCGCCTGCACCAGTGCCGTCCTGCTGATGTGGTAGGCTAGCAATATTTTGGTTAAAATCATGTTTGTGACTGTAACCATTTGTATGAATTATTTTAAAGAAATAAAAATCCTGGAAAGAGCCAGCGTGCCCAGCATCTATTCTGGTGACTTTCTC